CTCCTGCTTCAGCCTCCCAAGTAGCTGGGATTACAGGCATGCGCCACCATGCCCCGCTAATTTTGTATTTTTAGTAGAGACGGGGTTTCTCCATGTTGGTCAGGCTGGTCTCAAACTCCTGACCTCAGTTGATATGCCTGCCTTGGCCTCCCAAAGTGCTGGGATTACAGGTGTGAGCCACTGGGCCCGGCCTAACTTTTTTTTTTTAGAGACAAGAGTCTCGCTATATAAGTCAGGCTGGTCTCAAACTCCTGGGTTTAAGCAATCCTCTCGCCTTGGCCTCCCAAAGAGCTGGGATTACAGACATGAGCCATAACACCAGGCCCAAACCTGTCTTCTAGTGCCTCCAAAACCTCTGTCGCCTCATCAGCTACTACCCTCCCTCTTCCTGTGGTTTCTCAAACATGTCAGGCACAGACCATCTCAAGGCTTTTGCATTTTCTTTTTCTTCTGGGTGGAAGGTTCCTCACCCTTGACCCTGTTATGTGTGAACAGAACTCCCTCTCTCATCTTCTCAGGTCTTGAATCCTGTCACCTTTTCAGTTAAACCCTCCCTTATTCAACGAACTAAAATTGCAAATCACTTGTCCCACACACCCTCTAACTCTCTTCCTGGATTTTTCTCCGTAGTACTTATTACTACTTGATACACTATGCATTTTTTAGTTATTTATCTTTGTTATGGTCTGTAAATTCCAGGAGGACAGGGACCTGTGTGTTGTACTACCAGGGGTGCCTCCAGCACCTAGAAGGACGCCTGGCATATGGCAGGGCGCAATTGATCTCTCTGGAGTGAGTGGATGAATGGGAGCTCAGAGGAAACATGGAAGTCTGGGAAGGCTTCCTGGAGGAATAGGCCCGCTGGCCCACACTCCCAAACCCCGCCCATGCGGCTTTGCGCTCTGCCACGCCCATCGAAGCGGGGCCGAGGCCGGAAGCAGCCCCGGGCGGAAGCCCTACCGTGCCAACTGGGCCCTCCTCCCGACCTGCCCCGGGCTCGTGCCCCGCCCACCCAAAAGTGGGTGAAAGGTCGGCGGCGCCGGCACTGCAGCTGGGGCTGAGAAGCCAGGACGGCCCGAGAACTGACAGACGGAGTGACAGACGGACTGACCATGGCCGACCAGCCAAAACCCATCAGCCCGCTCAAGAACCTGCTGGCCGGCGGCTTTGGCGGCGTGTGCCTGGTGTTCGTCGGTCACCCTCTGGACACGGTCAAGGTGCGGGAGGCTGGGTCGCAGGCTTTGGGGAGGTAGGTGACTGCATTTTAACTTCTGTTTTCAGGTCCGACTGCAGACACAGCCACCGAGTTTGCCTGGACAACCTCCCATGTACTCTGGGACCTTTGACTGTTTCCGGAAGACTCTTTTTAGAGAGGTTGGTATATGGTGCTGGGCATTCCTCTTACTTAAACAGCTTCTGCTTCTGTGATTCCTTGCAGGGCATCACGGGGCTATATCGGGGAATGGCTGCCCCTATCATCGGGGTCACTCCCATGTTTGCCGTGTGCTTCTTTGGGTTTGGTTTGGGGAAGAAACTACAACAGAAACACCCAGAAGATGTGCTCAGGTGAGTACTTACAGGTCAGGAGCACTTGCTGTGTGCTTGCTTCTGCTTTTTGTTTTCAATGCAGCTATCCCCAGCTTTTTGCAGCTGGGATGTTATCTGGCGTATTCACCACAGGAATCATGACTCCTGGAGAACGGATCAAGTGCTTATTACAGGTAAGGTTGTGATTGGAGGGGAAATAGCTTTTTTCTGACTTAATGATCCTCTCCTCCCTCCCAGATTCAGGCTTCTTCAGGAGAAAGCAAGTACACTGGTACCTTGGACTGTGCAAAGAAGCTGTACCAGGAGTTTGGGATCCGAGGCATCTACAAAGGGACTGTGCTTACCCTTATGCGAGGTAACCTTTCAGGCCTCCACTTGAGGTCACCTACTTTAATTCACCTTTTTCTTGCCACTAACAGATGTCCCAGCTAGTGGAATGTATTTCATGACATATGAATGGCTGAAAAATATCTTCACTCCGGAGGGAAAGAGGTGAGGAAAACATAACTTGGAAGCCACTTTCCGTCTAACTGGGGCTGTGGTTGGTGTTATACAGGGTCAGTGAGCTCAGTGCCCCTCGGATCTTGGTGGCTGGGGGCATTGCAGGGATCTTCAACTGGGCTGTGGCAATCCCCCCAGATGTGCTCAAGTCTCGATTCCAGACTGGTGAGTGGAAGGTAGTGGGGTGGACAGGGGGATGAAGCCTTAAAAATTGGGTTCTGCCCCACAGCACCTCCTGGGAAATATCCTAATGGTTTCAGAGATGTGCTGAGGGAGCTGATCCGGGATGAAGGAGTCACATCCTTGTACAAAGGGTTCAATGCAGTGATGATCCGAGCCTTCCCAGCCAATGCGGTGAGTAGCTGGCAGGGCTGTGCTTTCCCTCTTGGCTTTTTTCTTCCTCCCAATCCCTTCTTAGGCCTGTTTCCTTGGCTTTGAAGTTGCCATGAAGTTCCTTAATTGGGCCACCCCCAACTTGTGAGGCTGAAGGCTGCTCAAGTTCACTTCTGGATGCTGGAAGCTGTCGTTGAGGAGAAGGAGTAGTAAGCAGAACTAAGCAGTCTTGGAGGGCAAGGGGAGGGGAATGGTGAGATCCGAGCCCTGTGCATGGACTTGGTGAGACTGTTGCCTTAATGACATCCTGCACCGTGTATAACTTAGTGTGTCATTTTGAAACTTGAATTCATTCTTATCAATTTAAGGGATCTTAAAAGGATTTGGAAATGGAACAAGTAGCTTCCAGACCAGATACTACCTGTGGCAAGAATGCTGCCTACCAGTTAACTGCTGGTCCTACCACAGTCAAAGTATTCCTCATTAAAGAGAGAATCTCAGGTTCTCACTGGAGGCACTGTGCATATTTTCAACCAGATCACCAGGAGCTGAGATCTTCTTCAGTCCCTAGCCAGGAATACCCATTTGATTTCCAGGGTGCCATCTAATCCTGGGCTGTACATGTGGATATGGACTTGAGGCCCACCTCTGTGTCCAAGTGGATTGAGCATATATGCCTAGGAGGAGATAGACTGTTAATCGTTGGATTTTGATTTTTTTTTTTTATGCCTGCAAATAATCAAAAGTAAAACTGGAGTAGCCTAATTTTCTGGGAGCAGGTGGAGAACTTTCCCTCCTACACAGTGAGGACAGTCCCAGTCTGCTGGGATAAGTGAGAAAGCCCAGGGTGTAGGAAGGCCCTTTTTACATACTCTTTTCTCATGAGAGCTCACTATTTTAACAATAAACAATAAACGTTGTTTCTAATTTTTGCATTGTGTTATATTTTCTTCTTTTGATTCTG